TGGGGATTTCAACTCTGAGTCTTATACCTTTAAATGCCACTGTAACTCTATACTGCCTCCCTGATGCCTCAAAACACTTTTGAAAAGAAGGAACACGTCCTACTGGAGCTAATCAGAGGGAAGAACTAGAAGTACAAATGAGCCACAACGGAGAGTTTTAAAATTCTCTTCCCTAAGTGAGTTCCGGGAAGCTCGGGAAGGGGTGGACACTTGTACAGTTCACTTGTACATCTTCACTCCTGAAATGCTAGGACAAATCTCATTTGAACTCCCAGTCAACTGAGAAATTAAAAGCAGAGAGCAACGACGCTATTTTGTAACTTTGTGCCTTTTAAAATTAACCGAATCTTTCAATTGCTGCTGTAGATTAGAAGTGGCTACTTGGATAAAGGGGAAAGAGCCATTCAACTGATGAATACTATTGTAAAAGTCCAGACTTAGTTCTAGAAAAGGAACGCACAAGAACAATTTCTCCAATAACGTTTTCATTACAGAGCGAAGGAAAGTTCTTCCTCGTTGTTCCAATCCGAGGACAAGCTGATATGTCGCAGCAGCCCAGGGAAGCATGCGAGCTGATAGGAAGTCCTTTTATTTTAAGACAGGCTCGAATGCTAAAACTTTCTTGTGCCAAAACCCTTGACTATTTTATTTTTAAAATAAGCACTTGGCGTGCCCTCGCAGATGTCTGAGCTGAGAGGTCGGGGCGATGGTAGAAGAGCAGTCAGTGTCCATTCTTATTCATATTAAGTAGCCAAGTCTGTACCCTTGAAGCAAGTGGGGAGAGAGGAGGGAGAGGAGCTGCTGACATTGACAATGAATCCAAACAGGAGTTGCACTAGCGGTGTCCACCACGTTGCCTCTCCCCCGCCTGGCCTTCTGGGAGCTGTAGTTTTCGTGGGAGCGGCTCCCCAGGCGAGCTGGGAATGCCCCGCCCGGGCCGAACTACAGATCCCAGGCGGCGCTCGGCCGCCAGCCCCTCCCGCCCGGGTGCGAGTGTAAACTCCCCGCGCTGGGGCGGGCGGCCGCGAGCCGGCGAGCGGGCAGAGCTCGGCACTGCGCCGGGGCGCACGGCTCGGGGGACCCAGGCCCAGCTACCTTCCCTCCGCCCCCGGGCTCTGTTCTCACTTTCCAGCAGTGGAAGGACGGGAAGCGGGAGCCATGCAGTCCGAATCGGGGATCGTGCCGGATTTCGAAGTCGGGGAGGAGTTTCATGAAGAGCCCAAAACCTATTACGAACTCAAAAGTCAACCGCTGAAGAGCAGGTGAGTGGTGACAGCTGGGCAGAGGCGCACCGCCTTATTAAAGCATTGTTTTTTGTTTTTACAGAAAGTCAGATGGCTTTGTGTTGTTTGACGTGGTTCCTTTTCCAAATAGATGACTGTAAAGATGACCTGATGATCCTATGGACTGGGCTATAAACTTTGTGCATCTCCCTTCTTGTGCCTTAATGGCAAGGTAAGATGCTGGAGAACCAATTCTCATGTCCTTAAATGTTGTATGCATTTTGGTTTTCCCACAGCAGTTCCGCCGAGCATCCTGGGGCCTCCAAGCCTCCGATAAGCTCCTCCAGTATGACATCACGCATCTTGCTACGCCAGCAACTCATGCGTGAGCAGATGCAGGAGCAGGAGCGCAGGGAGCAGCAGCAGAAGCTGCAGGCGGCCCAGTTCATGCAACAGAGAGTGCCCGTGAGTCAGACACCAGCCATAAACGTCAGTGTGCCCACCACCCTTCCCTCTGCCACGCAGGTGCCGATGGAAGTCCTTAAGGTACGTGAGTGTTGCTCTTGTTGGTTGGACCACTGTTTTCTTTTCCCTCCATGGCTATGTTCAGGTGCAGACCCACCTCGAAAACCCCACCAAGTACCACATACAGCAAGCCCAACGGCAGCAGGTAAAGCAGTACCTTTCTACCACTTTAGCAAATAAACATGCCAACCAAGTCCTGAGCTTGCCATGTCCAAACCAGCCTGGCGATCATGTCATGCCACCGGTGCCGGGGAGCAGCGCACCCAACAGCCCCATGGCTATGCTTACGCTTAACTCCAACTGTGAAAAAGAGGTAATTCATGTCTCCTCTCCTCTCCTGTTTTCGTTATAGACTGTTTTTGCTTGTGTTTTTGCAGGGATTTTATAAGTTTGAAGAGCAAAACAGGGCAGAGAGCGAGTGCCCAGGCATGAACACACATTCACGAGCGTCCTGTATGCAGGTACTGAATGACTTGGCAGCCTGAGGATGAACTTGTCTCTCTTCTCTTACCCTTTTTCCTACAGATGGATGATGTAATCGATGACATCATTAGCCTAGAATCAAGTTATAATGAGGAAATCTTGGGCTTGATGGATCCTGCTTTGCAAATGGCAAATACGGTATTGATAACCTTTTTTTAAGTAGAAAATCTGTTAATTTCTGTTACTGTTTGTCTCTCTCTAGTTGCCTGTCTCGGGAAACTTGATTGATCTTTATGGAAACCAAGGTCTGCCCCCACCAGGCCTCACCATCAGCAACTCCTGTCCAGCCAACCTTCCCAACATAAAAAGGGAGCTCACAGGTAAACACCTAGTAAATGTGCCTCTTACTGCAATTCACGTGCACAGCGTGTATTTTTCCCACAGAGTCTGAAGCAAGAGCACTGGCCAAAGAGAGGCAGAAAAAGGACAATCACAACCTGAGTAAGTTGGTTTTATTTATGTTCATGACATTTCTAATAGCCTTTCCTGTGCTCTTTTCTTGAAGTTGAACGAAGAAGAAGATTTAACATAAATGACCGCATTAAAGAACTAGGTACTTTGATTCCCAAGTCAAATGATCCGTGAGTACAATCGCGTGTTAATCTGCATCATAAAAATATCTGTTTTCCTCCATTTTCATCGCAGAGACATGCGCTGGAACAAGGGAACCATCTTAAAAGCATCCGTGGACTATATCCGAAAGTTGCAACGAGAACAGCAACGCGCAAAAGAACTTGAAAACCGACAGAAGAAACTGGAGCACGCCAACCGGCATTTGTTGCTCAGAATACAGGTACGCAGCCTGAGTTGTGTAAAGTTTACTGCATTTCAGTGTTTTATCTTTACTCTTATTATAGGAACTTGAAATGCAGGCTCGAGCTCATGGACTTTCCCTTATTCCATCCACGGGTCTCTGCTCTCCAGATTTGGTGAATCGGATCATCAAGCAAGAACCCGTTCTTGAGAACTGCAGCCAAGACCTCCTTCAGCATCATGCAGACCTAACCTGTACAACAACTCTCGATCTCACGGATGGCACCATCACCTTCAACAACAACCTCGGAACTGGGACTGAGGCCAACCAAGCCTATAGTGTCCCCACAAAAATGGGATCCAAACTGGAAGACATCCTGATGGACGACACCCTTTCTCCCGTCGGTGTCACTGATCCACTCCTTTCCTCAGTGTCCCCCGGAGCTTCCAAAACAAGCAGCCGGAGGAGCAGTATGAGCATGGAAGAGACGGAGCACACTTGTTAGCGAATCCTCCCTGCACTGCATTCGCACAAACTGCTTCCTTTCTTGATTCGTAGATTTAATAACTTACCTGAAGGGGTTTTCTTGATAATTTTCCTTTAATATGAAATTTTTTTTCATGCTTTATCAATAGCCCAGGATATATTTTATTTTTAGAATTTTGTGAAACAGACTTGTATATTCTATTTTACAACTACAAATGCCTCCAAAGTATTGTACAAATAAGTGTGCAGTATCTGTGAACTGAATTCACCACAGACTTTAGCTTTCTGAGCAAGAGGATTTTGCGTCAGAGAAATGTCTGTCCATTTTTATTCAGGGGAAACTTGATTTGAGATTTTTATGCCTGTGACTTCCTTGGAAATCAAATGTAAAGTTTAATTGAAAGAATGTAAAGCAACCAAAAAGAAAAAAAAAAAGAAAGAAAGAGGAAAAGAAATCCATACTAACCCTTTTCCATTTTATAAATGTATTGATTCATTGGTACTGCCTTAAAGATACAGTACCCCTCTAGCTTTGTTTAGTCTTTATACTGCAAACTATTTAAAGAAATATGTATTCTGTAAAAGAAAAAAAAAATGCGGCCTTTTCATGAGGATCGTCTGGTTAGAAAACATAACTGATACCAACCGAAACTGAAGGGAGTTAGACCAAGGCTCTGAAATATAAAGTCTAATCTTGCTCTCTTTTATTCTGTGCTGTTACAGTTTTCTTCATCAATGAGTGTGATCCAGTTTTTCATAAGATATTTTATTTTGAAATGGAAATTAATGTCCTCTCAAAGTAAAATATTGAGGAGCACTGAAAGTATGTTTTACTTTTTTTTTATTTTATTTTTGCTTTTGATAAGAAAACCGAACTGGGCATATTTCTAATTGGCTTTACTATTTTTATTTTTAAATTATGTTTTACTGTTCATTTGATTTGTACAGATTCTTTATTATCATTGTTCTTTTCAATATATTTGTATTAATTTGTAAGAATATGCATCTTAAAATGGCAAGTTTTCCATATTTTTACAACTCACTGGTGGTTTTCCGCATTCTTTGTACACCCATGAAAGAAAACTTTTATGCAAGGTCTTGCATTTAAAAGACAGCTTTGCGAATATTTTGTAAATTACAGTCTCACTCAGAACTGTTTTTGGACACATTTAAGGTGTAGTATTAATAGGTTAAAACCAGGCTTTCTAGAAAGAATAAACTTACATATTTATTTTTAGGACATGAAAATAGCAATATTCTTGGAGATTGATAACCATAGCATTAATACGCCCATTATGGTCATTTAAATTGGGGTTTATTTCAGCAAACTTGTTGAATTTATTTTTAAGAAAGAAATACTGTATTGGGAAGTTACTGTTACTTGATAACAATGTTTTAACAAGAAGCAATGTTATAAAGTTAGTTTCAGTGCATTATCTACTTGTGTAGTCCTATGCAATAACAGTAGTGTTACATGTATCAAGCCTAGATGTTTTATACAGATGCCATATAGTGTTATGAGCCAGGCTGTTGAATGGAATTTCTCAGTAGCAGCCTACAACTGAATAGCAAGTGGCATAAAGCATATCCATTCAGAATGAAGTGCCTTAAATATAGCAGTAGTCTTTTTTGGACTAGCACTGACTGAACTGTAATGTAGGGGAAAGTTTCATGATGGTATCTATAGTCAAGACGAACATGTAGCATGGTGCCTATGTAGACAATATAAGAGCTTCCAATTTTCCTTCAGATATTTTTAATATTAAATATATTTTAGTGACAGAGTGCCAACTTCTTTCATCAGGAAACCTTATTCAGGAGGGTTTTTAAAAAGTGTTTAAATGTCAAATGTGAATTGGTGATGGGTGATGGAGGGTTCAGAGAGGAGTGATCGTCAGATGTGTGAATGGACGGTTTAGGTGAAAATAATCAACTGCATAGTTCCCATGCACGCTGGGCAATGAGAATCCTTGGAAACATTGGTGATGCTATCAGTTTTATAGCTTTATTTCTTAAGGGGGTAGGGAAAATTAGTTCCCATTCTTTCAACCCCCTTAACTGTATAGCTCTTTTCCTAGAATAGTGACGCAAATCTGCATGAACAGCTAATTGTACCATAGTGTTCATTGATACAATCATAGCATTGTCTATTTTTCTCTTCATATTTATATGGGGGGGAGGGCGCTGGATGCAAAAGTTGAAGATCGTGATGCTATGATGTTAGTTTTCCTTAGCTGATTTTGAGGGTTTTTAAAAATAAAGCAAGGTTGACTAACCTACGGCCACGGGAACAGGACCATGGTTAAGCAACCATATAGAAAGCTTTGTTGAAAGAAAGTATGGCATCTTGTACCACTGCCCTGACTGTCACAACTCCTAACCTTGCCATTGCCTGCCTCCCCCTCCCCTTCTCCTTAAGAGACAATTTCTGCAGGTGGCAGGTGAGCAAGCCCAGGAGAATGCTGCAATCTTGGGGGTGGTTTTATTTATTTCTTTTTTGCCAAATAGAGTGTGGATTCATTTCAGGGGCTAGCTAAGCCAAGAGGCAGTGGTTTGGGCTTGTTGTTTGTAACAAGAAAATGATCCACACCACTCCCCCGATTCCCGGGTGCAGAATTGTAACTCGGGGTTGGGCCTCTATATGGAGTGACCAAAATGCCAAAATTGTCCATCTGCCTCTGAGTAGGGCAATGGAAATACCAAACCTTCTGACTTTGCCAAAAAGCATACAAGCAACCTGGTCATACATAGGATGACAAAATTCTTTCTGGTTGTTTTTAAACAATAAAGCAATAAGAACAAATACAATACATAGGAAGTTAAAAGCACAAAGGAATGAACTTATTAATATTTTTGAAAAATGCACTGGGAAAAAGTTGATGTCAATAACAGTATAAAACAGCCCTATTTCTTGATAAAAAATGACAAATGACTGTCTCTTGCGGATGCTTGGTACTGTAATGTTAATAATAGTCACCTGCTGTTGGATGCAGCAATAATTTCTGTATGGTCCATAGCACTGTATATTATGGATCGATATTAATGTATCCAATGAAATAATCGACTTGTTCTTGATAGCCTCATTAAAGCATTTGGTTTTTCACATAGTGGTGGCCTATTGTGTTAATGCCAATT